TCAGTGATAACTTGCGGAGTGGGCACCCCAGCCCCCAACGGGGTCAGTGCACCCTACGAGCTCGCGGCTGCGGCCGCTGGGTGCCCTATCCGCCCACCCCAGCCCAGGAACGTGGGCGCGAGGGGCAGCACTCCCATCACTCGCCCTGCTCGCCACGCGGGGATCCAGGCCGCACCCTGGCCACCCCAGTCCACGGCGGCCCGGGCGGATGTCCCCAGGGAAGGGTCCAGGCCGTGCCCAGCACCCAGACTCCAGCTAGGCCGCGAGGGCGGGAGCGAGTCGGGACGGCCGGGCAGGCTCGACCCGGATCCCGGGCCCCTTCCCCCTCGGCTCTTTTCGGGCCGGCGTCGTGCGGGGGCGCTCGCGTCCATATCCGCACAGCGGCGCCCCCTGTCCGAGCAGCCCCGCCACCCCGGCCCCGCGCACGCGGCCGCGCTCCACTCCCACCGCCCCTCTCTGGGTCGCGCGGCCCCGGCCCAGGTGTGGGCGCAAGGGTAGCCCAAGTGGGACCGCGCCAAGGGGCGCCCGCCCCCCGCCTCGCCCCGCCCCGCTCGGGCCGGGGGAGGGGGGCCCTACCTGGCCAGGTGCGCGGGGTCTCGGCACAGGGGCAGCAGGAGCCGACCGCCGCCCAGCGGCCTCGCGGTCCGGTCGGTCCGGCAGCCACTCCCTGCCGCGGCCCGCCCGGCCTGATTCACGCGCCCGCCCCCGCCCCGCCCGTCGCTCCTGCCTCCTGCCTGCCCGGGCAGCACCTGGGGGCGGGGCAGCCCCACCCGCGGCGCGCCCGCATTCCTGCGCCCCGCGCCCGCCGCCAGCCCCAGCCCGCGCCCCCGGCCCGCGCCCCGACCCGCCCGTGCCCTGCGGCCGCGCGCCCGGAGACCCCGGCCCAGCGCCGCCGGAGACCGTGAGGCCCGCACTTCAAAGACCCCGACCCCCGGGAGCCCAACTGTTGACCCAAGGCTCAAAGTTCCCAGCCTGACCCCTGACCCTCGCCCCGGAAGTCGGGGTGACTCGGAAGTTCCGGCTCAGTCGCTAGGAAACGAGCGAGCCCGACGCCAGGGGCGGAGCTCTGGCCTCCTCGCCGAGTTGGGGGAGGCAGGTGCGACAGGTGAGGACGGTGGGGCGGCGTCGAGCCCCGGGCTCTCCCTGGTCCTTCCCTACCCACCCCCCAGGAGAATGGACAGTAAGAAGGGGAGACCCAAAGCTGCAGCTGGGAAGTGGCAGACGCTCCACCCTGGGCCCAAGACAAGAGCTGCTGCTGGTAAGTGCACCCTCTGACCTCCAGAGCACTGTTCCCAAGCTCACTGACGGTCGTTTTCCCTTAGGGAAGCCCGGGGAGAACCGCCCGCCGCAGAGGAAAGCGGGCTGGCAGGCGAGGGAGCCCGCGTCGGCTGAGAGCCCACAGGCCCCCACAGGTGAGAGCCCGCACGTCCCGCGCCGCTGTGGGATGCCGCTGACTCAGCGCTTTCTGTGCCGCAGGGACACCTGGTCGCCATCACATGGACACGCTATTTTTGCACTCGAGGCTATTCCAGGAAGTCCATCCAGACAGAGCACGCCTTCCCCAGCCTCCTCTTATTGGCCTGCAGCCCTGCTCTCCCCACGTCTGGTGATCTGTAAAGAGGGCTTGTTCTGCGTGGGTGGGACCTGCTCTAGATCCATCTTGGAAAATGAGCTCATGCCGTTGGTGTAACCACCATTCCTGCCCCCATGCCACTCTGCCCCGGGGCCTGCTGGCTGACGTCCATGGTGCAGTCGTGATGTCCACGAGCCTGTCTGTGCCCTCGCTGCGGCCGACTCTCTCTAGGAGCGTCCCCACAGGATGCAGAACCTCCCTTTGAGCTCGGTGTTCCCTGCTCCTCACAGAGCCACCCCCAAGCCTTTCCCAGCTGTCCGCATCACCACTGTCCCGGGCTCGTTCACTTCAGGCCCTGGAGAGCCAGCCCAGCCCTCACTGGTGTCCGGAGTCAGTGATACACAGCGCTCAAGTGACTCTTCCCACCCACAGGAAGTGGGTGATGAGGTGCCCCCCGGGGGCTTCCCTTGCTGCTGCCCGCCAGGATCTCCCTGCTTGGGACTACAGCATGCGGGGGAGGTCAGGCTGGAGTTGGTGTGGGAGCCTTTCCCAGCCTTTCCTCTGCATTGGTGCCCTCCCCAGGAGGCATCTGAGCTGCAAAAGGGGCGAATGCGATGTAGACACTTGGGCCCCGGGACTCGCCTGTGTCATCTGGGCTGGGCCCCACAAACACCACAAACACCTTTTCCACCACGCAATAGATGGCTGCTGGGCTGCCCAGGGGTGTGATGTGGAGCTGGGAAACCCAGCCTGGGAAGGCAGCATTCCAGGAGCTGCTTTCCAAAAGAAGAATAGCCTCCACCAGGAAGGTGTGGCTGAGCCCCAGAGCCCCAGAAACCTGCGGGAAGCTCCAAAGGGGGGCCTGCCAGAGGATACACAACCACCCTACCTCCTGCACACGGGATCCTCCAACCAGACAGTGTGGCCCAAGCAGCCTGGCTACTTTCACCTTAGCCAGCAGCCCTGGGCCACACTGGGGATGGTCCCAAACATGGCCTGTGCTGCTGTCACGGTGCTAAGGGGCCTGGCAAGCACGGGGTCTTTCTTGCTGGACGGAGGCACAGGTGCCAGAATCTATCTTTTGCCCTACAGTGTCCCGGCACAGCCTAGATCTATGGACCCCTTCACCGGGTGCTTTATCCCCCACCCCCCAGAACTCCTGGGACCATTGAGATGCCCAGGAGATGGGGGGGCCCTGTGCCTGTGTCCCGTTGCTGCTATAGCAGCCACCACATCTACCAGCTCTGCAGGGTAGCCACCGGGCACGGCCTTGCCAGGCTGACGTCGAGGAAAGCCAGCCGTGCTGTGGGTTTCCTTCCCTCTGGCTCTCCACTTCTGCCTCCCTCTTCCACTGTTTTTGGTTTGGGTTTTTGTTTTGTTCCGTTTTGTTTTTTTTTGAGACAGGGTCAGCTGTCTTGCCCAGGCTGGAGTTCAGGGGCTATTCCCAGGTGTAACCCTAGCTCACTGCAACCTCCAACTGCTGGGCTTAAGTGATCCTCCTGCCTCAGCCTGAGTAGCTGGGACTACAGGTGTGTGCTCCCACGTCTGGCAAGCCTCTTTCAGTATAACTGTATGGGTTTTTCTCCATCTTTTTTTCGTCTTTACAATTTTTGTTCTCAAGGACTTGGGCTGTTTGACTTGAGTCTTCCAGTCTGGATTTTGCTGATAAGATGGAACACCTCGAGAGTGCATCTTTGTTAACATTTAGACATGCGTCCCCTCCTCGCTTGCTCAGTGGAATTACGATTGCACTTGGAAATGTATCGTGTTGGGTGTGTTCCTTAAGCTGAACTTCCGTAGATCTGGCAGGACATTTAACACCAGAACACGAAGCCTGCTTCAGAAGTGACTGAAACGGCATCTGCCTCACAGTGCATATTTAAAAAATGATTTTGTTGTGTGAATAATTATGCTGCCATCTACAGATAAGTGAGATCAGAAACATTAGTTTCATATATTGTAGTTTTTAGTTTCTGAATACTTATTGGATTCTTTTTCTTTTTTTTTTGAGATGGAGTTTCGCTCTGTTGCCAGGCTGGAGTGCACTGGGGCTTGGCTCACTGCTACCTCCGCCTCCCAGGTTCAGGCAATTCTCCTGCCTCAGCCTCCTGAGTAGCTGGGACTACAGGCACCCACCACCACACCCAGCTAGTTTTTGTGTTTTTAGTAGAGACAGGGTTTCACCATGTTGGCCAGGATGGTCTCGATCTCTTGACCTTGTGATCCGCCCGTCTCAGCCTCCCAAAGTGCTGGGATTACAGGCGTGAGCCACCAGGCCTGGCTCCTTTTCCACTTTCATGGACCCTCGTGATTGCATTGGATCTCCCCGGGTAATCTGGGATGTTCTTCCTGGCCTAAGGTCAGCTGATTAGCAACCTTAGTTCATCTGCAGTCTCCATTCTCTTTTTGCTGAATCACGTCAAGTATTCACAAGTTCCAGGGGGCAGGAGGTGGACATCTTTGGGGGACATTATTCCGCCCACCAGAAAACCCAGGAGCAGCCACAGCCCCAAGACGAGGCAGGGAAGGAGTGCTGCTGTCTGCCGGTGAAGATGAACTGCTTCTGACCCTCCCGAGCGAGGATATTGAGAAGAAAGAATTTGCCAAGATGCTAGTCACACACCAAGTACAGAGGCTATGTTGGTCGGCTGCAGCAAAAAGACCACTCGCGGCGTGGCAGCTCTCACTGGCCCTGCTGCCTCTTCAAGTTGACTGCAGTCCATCACCCACGGTCATTATTAATTTGTTTTTGCAAAGGCCAGGCAGGTGAATCTAATGGAGATGGAAACCACCACACCTGCTTCCCTGGTCTCTGATGTTGGTGTTAACCTCTGCAATTCCTCAAGCAAAGCACTCCTTCTATCAGGCTCACTGTCTTGCTGGAGGGAGGAAGTTCCACAGGCTCTCACTTGGTTCTTTCTGCCGTAACAACCCTTACTCCTCCGGCCAAGGAGCCAATGTGAGCATTCAGCTGGCAGCTAAGAATGTGTATCCCAATAAACAGGGCAGACCTACAGACCCACTGGACCCACTAGAGATGGACTTGGGCCACAGTGCCTTCCATGACTTCAGTAAACAGAGGGGTGTGGTGATCTTGTCAAAGTCCTGGCGTCAATGTCAGTGTCCGGCTACACACCATGTTCCCGTCCTCGAAAAGCCTCTCTGTACCCCTCTATGTTGGTGACACAACCCTGGCAAATGGCCACAGACTCCTTTGGGGACAGAGTAGGAGCGTAACTGGTGGGAGTGGTTGGCATGCTTTGTATTGGGAGAGCCGCACGCCCTAGGGCTTCCAGCCTCCTCTTCAGTTTGGCAGCTGTGAGTCTGAATTTCACTCAAATCTGGAAACTGGGTGAGAGACTGTGGCAGCTGCTGTCCGGCTGGCAGAGCCTGACGTGTCTCTGATCATACTCACTGGGTCAGCAACACCCTACTGACCTTGTCCAGAATCCCACATCCCAGTTGATATCAGGGCAATCAGTTTCCTGGCTGTTTTCCCCAATATCAACCCGGGCTTACAGAAGACAGTCACCACAGAGCTCCTGCCAGGAGTTCACTCATTCGTGCATTTCTTCCTTTTTTTTTTCTTTTTGAGATGGAGTCTCGCTCTGTCGCCCAGGCTGGAGTGCAGTGGAGCGATCTCGGCTCATTGCAACCTCCGCCTCCTGGGTTCAAGCGATTCTCTTGCCTCAGCCTCCCAGGTAGCTGGGATAGCAGGTGTGTGCCACCATGCCCAGCTAATTTTTGTATTTTTAGTAGAGATGGGGTTTCATCATGTTGCCCAGGCTGGTCTCAAATTCCTGACCTCAGGTGATCTGCCCTCAGCCTCCCAAAGTGCTGGGATTACAGGCTTCAGCCACCACACCCAGCCTCATTCATACATTTCTTATTGTTGTTGTTTGAGACAGGGTCTTTCTCTGTCACCCAGGATGGAGTGCAGTGTTGTGATCATGCCTCAGTGCAGCGATCATGGCTCAGTGCAGCCTCAAACTCTTGGGCTCAAGCAGTGCTCCAACCTCAGCCTCCTGAGTAGCTAGGACTATAGGCACACAGCACCATGCCCCGGCTATTTTTTTATTTTGTAGAGATGGGGTCTCACTATGTTGCCCAGGCTAGTATTGAACTCCTGGCCTCAAGCAATCCTCCCACCTCGGCCTCCCAAAGTGCTGGGATTAAAGGCGTGAGCCACCGTACCTTGCCCTTGGTGGAATCTTTAGGGTTTTCTATTCATACATATAAAATCATATCATTGGCAAACAGAGATAATTTTACTTCCTCCTTTCCAATTTGGATGCCTTAGATTTCTTTTCCTTGCCTAACTGCTCTGTCTAGAACTCCCAGCACTATGCTGAATAGAGTGGCAAGAGCAGGCATTTGCCTTGTTCCTAACCTTAGAGAAAAATCCTTCAGCCTTTTACCATTGAGGATGATGTTTGCTGTTAGTTTTTCATAAATGATCTATATCAGGCTGAATAAATTTCTATTTCTAGTTTGTTGAGTGTTCCTTGTTTATTTTGGTTT